CCCCAACACAAACACAAACACACACACACACACACACACACACACACACGCCCTTAACGATCAAGACTGGAAGGCCTTAAATGTCAAAATAGGGTTGGATTTTATTCTACAGGCAATGAGGCATCATTGAAGATGTTTTAAATAGGGAAAACGGGGACAAAAACATTTTTTATAGATAGCAGAATGAAAACAACAGGATATAAGAAAAATTCAAGAAATTCTAAATAGAACTTACTTCTAACTCTCTCATAAGAATGTTAGCAACTACCTTGTTTTAATACCTCATGATATAACAAATTATGCTATTAAATATTTCAGTTTTTCTAAACTGAATGATAAGGAAAGGTGTGTGGAGGGGAAACAGCGAGAACTATACTAAGATCGGCCTCCCTCCTTCTTTTTGAAGGGAAATAGGTAAGAAAAAGTGAATTCAAAGACAAATTCTCTCCTCGATTACAAAGGGCCCGAGACGGGGACTGCCTATACACTCGGCGTGAAAATTAAGCCCCAAACTTGGCAGCTCGGGGGATTCCTTGCCCCACGCGGGAAAGAAAGCGATGATAGTCGCAAGTTACCTCGAAAGTGTCAATTACTCCACACTGAAGCCTTGACCAGCAGCCAGTGCAGACACCGAGGGACCAAAGGCGTCTCCGGTCGGAAGCACAAGGTTGCAGGCCCTCAACAAGGGATTTCAAGGCAGGGGACCGTTAGGACCCGTAACCAAGACAACCATCTCCGCACCCGCAAGGAGGACAGAACCAGCACTCCCACAAGCCGCCGGAAGTCAACTCTCCCGGATGTTCCGAGGAGCGGAAAGCAACACACGTTGTGAGGTGGCGTCCAGAAGGAAGCCCCGCCTAGGCCACGGGCGGAAATGGCTCCTCGCCTTGCTTTGCCGCCCCTCCCCACTCTCGCCCAATCCCCGCGGCCGTCAGAGAGCCAACCAATGTTTATCTCGGCATTTTCCCGCGAGAAGTGTTACTAATATCCGGGAATGGAAAGGGAAGAACCTCCGGGGTTAGGCGTATTCTAGATTGACGCCTTTTGCTGGAAGAGCGCTGCTGGGGTTAGGATTCTGCGCGGCGAGGCAAGATGCTCAAGTCCAAGACGTTCTTAAAAAAGACCCGGGCGGGCGGCGTGATGAAGATCGTGCGCGAGCACTACCTGCGAGACGACATCGGCTGCGGTGCGCCCGGGTGCGCAGCGTGTGGAGGGGCGCACGAGGGGCCGGCCCTGGAGCCGCAGCCCCAGGACCCGGCGAGCAGCGTCTGCCCGCAACCGCACTACTTGCTGCCCGACACTAATGTGTTACTGCACCAGGTGCGTGGGCGGGCGAACCGCGGACAGCGCGGTTTTCTAACTCCTGGTGTCTCTTCTGCCTTAGATTGTAAGTGCCTGGAGGCCGGGGACCTGGGCTTCTGTGGCCTCCAGCCTGCGACTCCCAGGCAGCTTGTAAGTGCCTAGGAACAAAAAACTATGTGGGCTATAGGAAAAATTAACTTTATCTTTCTTTAAGATTGATGTTCTTGAGGACCCTGCCATCAGGAATGTAATTGTGCTACAAACAGTTCTTCAAGAAGTGAGAAATCGCAGTGCCCCCGTATATAAACGCATCCGAGATGTGACTAATAACCAAGAGAAGCATTTCTATACTTTCACTAATGAGCACCATAGGTAGGAGGAATATTACGTTAAATATCAGAAAATTCCTTTTATTTCGTTTTTTCTTTCCATTTAGAGAAACCTATGTAGAACAAGAACAGGGAGAAAATGCTAATGACAGGAATGATAGAGCGATTCGAGTAGCAGCAAAATGGTACAATGAACATTTGAAAAAAATGTCAGCAGACAACCAGCTGCAAGTTATCTTCATAACAAATGACAGGAGAAACAAAGAGAAAGCCATAGAAGAAGGAATACCAGCTTTCACTTGTAAGTCTAAATGTAGAAGTACTTAGTGCATGTTATCAAAAACAACATAAACTTATTTTTTCAGGTGAAGAATATGTAAAGAGCCTAACTGCTAACCCCGAACTCATAGATCGTCTTGCTTGTTTGTCTGAAGAAGGGGTATGTTTTTGTTTTGTTTTTGAAAAGTAAAATAGCGGCATCTTTTGGTTTGCTTCTTTCATAGAATGAAATAGAAAGTGGAAAAATAATATTTTCAGAGCATCTTCCCTTAAGTAAGCTACAGCAAGGCATAAAATCTGGTACATACCTTCAAGGAACATTTAGAGCTAGCAGGGAAAATTACTTGGAAGCTACAGTATGGATTCATGGCGACAATGAAGAAAATAAAGAGGCAAGTATATAAATAAATTCCTTATACACTAATTTGGGCACGTGCCCTCTGTTGTTTTAAACAGATAATCTTACAGGGACTTAAACATTTAAACAGAGCTGTTCACGAAGATATTGTGGCTGTGGAGCTTCTCCCCAAGAGTCAGTGGGTAGCACCATCTTCTGTGGTTTTACATGATGAAGGTCAAAATGAAGAAGATGTGGAGAAAGAAGAAGAGACAGAACGAATGGTATGAATCTAAGCAGGATTTTTTTTTGTCTGTATAACTGAACATTTTAATTTTTATATCTCAGCTTAAGACTGCTGTAAGCGAGAAAATGTTGAAGCCTACAGGTAGAGTTGTAGGAATAATAAAAAGGAATTGGAGACCATATTGTGGCATGCTTTCCAAGTCTGACATTAAGGAGGTGAGTAAAGAGCATTTACTATGTAATAAAAATGTGTAAAATCTTTATTCCTAATTTTTGCTAGTCAAGAAGACATCTCTTTACACCTGCTGATAAGAGAATCCCTCGAATTCGCATAGAAACCAGACAGGCTTCCACATTAGAAGGACGGAGAATTATTGTTGCTATTGATGGTTGGCCCAGAAATTCCAGATATCCAAATGTAAGCTTAAAGTATTAATTTTATGTGGGGATTAGGCGTTTCTAATAATGCCTCTTGGTTTCAGGGACACTTTGTGAGAAATTTAGGTGATGTTGGAGAGAAAGAGACTGAAACAGAAGTTTTGTTACTTGAACACGATGTTCCCCATCAGCCTTTTTCACAGGCTGTTCTTAGTTTTCTGCCAAAGATGCCCTGGAGCATTACTGAAAAGGTAAGTTGAAAGTAATTTGTAGTGACTTTATAAATTTATTTGTTTATCATTTCATGTCTTCTAGGACATGAAAAACCGAGAAGACCTGAGGCATCTGTGTATTTGTAGTGTAGACCCACCAGGATGTACTGATATAGACGATGCTCTACATTGTCGAGAACTCGAAAATGGAAATTTGGAGGTATTCATATGTAATAGTGTTCTTACCTAAATTATTGACATCCTTTTATTTTTATCTTTTTAAGGTTGGTGTTCATATTGCTGATGTGAGCCATTTTATTAGGCCAGGAAATGCCTTGGATCAAGAATCAGCCAGAAGAGGAACAACTGTGTATCTTTGTGAAAAGGTAAATGTATTGAATTTAAAAATTTAACAGTCGTAATCTGTGGTTCTATTTTTATCTTTTGCAGAGGATTGACATGGTTCCAGAGTTGCTTAGCTCTAACTTGTGTTCCTTAAAATGTGACGTGGACAGGTATTTCTGCATGGTTTTTTTTCCTTGAAGACCATTAACAAATACTCTGTATTTTCCTTCACAGGCTGGCATTTTCATGTATTTGGGAAATGAATCACAATGCTGAAATCTTAAAAACGAAGTTTACCAAAAGTGTTATTAATTCAAAGGTTCGTTTCATGGCTATTAATCTCTAATTTTTAAGAATTATATAACATACATTTTCTTTTTTAGGCATCTCTGACGTATGCTGAAGCTCAGTTGAGAATTGATTCAGCAAACATGAATGATGATATTACCACTAGTCTCCGTGGACTGAATAAACTAGCCAAAATTCTGAAGAAAAGAAGGATTGAAAAAGGGTATATTTTGTTTTTCATAGTATTAAGATAATGACTATAATTTTTCTCTTTAATTTTTATGTAGGGCTTTGACTCTATCCTCTCCTGAAGTTCGATTCCACATGGACAGTGAAACTCACGATCCTATAGATCTGCAGACCAAGGAACTTAGGTTTGTAATTTTTTTGATGGGCATTAGATAAGTTTTGTTTGTTTAATGCTTTTTCCATTGGCAGGGAAACAAATTCCATGGTTGAAGAATTTATGTTACTTGCCAATATTTCTGTTGCAAAAAAAATTCATGAGGAATTTTCTGAACATGCTCTGCTTCGAAAACATCCTGCTCCACCTCCATCAAATTATGAAATTCTTGTTAAGGCAGCCAGGTCAAGGGTAAGGTCCTACAGTTTGAAAAATCATCTATTATATGGTGCTCTTCCCTCCTTTTTGTTTACAGAATTTGGAAATTAAGACTGATACAGCCAAGTCTTTGGCTGAGTCTTTGGATCAGGCCGAATCTCCTACTTTTCCATATCTAAACACTCTGTTGAGAATATTAGCCACTCGCTGTATGATGCAAGCTGTGTACTTCTGTTCTGGAATGGATAATGATTTTCATCACTATGGCTTAGCGTCTCCAATATACACACATTTTACTTCACCCATTAGAAGGTATTTTTTCCTTATGAAATTAAAGGAGATAGATACCATGGTTCTTATTTTTCCATCTATCTAGATACGCAGATGTCATTGTTCATCGGCTTTTGGCTGTGGCTATTGGGGCTGACTGTACTTATCCAGAGTTGACAGACAAACACAAGCTTGCAGATATATGTAAAAATCTAAATTTCCGGCACAAAATGGCTCAATATGCCCAACGTGCATCAGTGGCTTTTCATACCCAGGTATTTGCCTTTTGTCGATACTGCTAGAAAAAACAATTTAAATAAGTTGTATGTTATTTTACAGTTATTCTTCAAAAGCAAAGGAATAGTAAGTGAAGAAGCCTATATTTTATTTGTAAGAAAGAATGCCATTGTGGTATTAATTCCAAAGTATGGTTTAGAAGGGACAGTCTTTTTTGAAGAAAAGGACAAACCAAACCCACAGCTTATTTATGATGATGAGGTACGGTATTTCTCATGTTTGTTTTCTTTTCCCAATTAAGAATGATAAAATGTGTTTTGTTTAGATACCCTCACTTAAAATAGAAGATACAGTGTTCCATGTATTTGATAAAGTTAAAGTGAAAATCATGTTAGACTCATCTAATCTTCAACATCAGAAGATCCGAATGTCCCTGGTAGAACCACAGGTAAGGCCAAACTTAAAATTTCCTTGTTGTGACACCTTATTTCCCCCCATTTGCATTACTTTAGATACCAGGAATAAGCATTCCTACTGATACTTCAAACATGGACCTTAATGGACCAAAGAAAAAGAAGATGAAGCTTGGAAAATAGCTATATTCAACAAAAATCTTCAAAGACTGGTTTCTTTTTTAAAAGAAAAAACTTGAAAGAACACTTCTAAGCCTAAGTGTGTGATACAGTTTGTTACTTTTAAGTACATTTTAATAATTTCAGACATCTGCATTTTTATTGAACAGTTGACTGTATCTGACCCATCATACTACTATACTTCTGGGTTGAACAGAATTATTTATGCAGAATAATTCAATTGAATATCCATCACTTAAATACAGTGACAGGACAGCAACTTCAGGGATCTGTAAAGATCATTTAAATGGAGTGCTCATCTCATTGAGGAGCAGATTAATTTTGCGTAAGTACTTTGATTATTTAATATTTGTAAGAAAAAACTTTCATTTTCCTACAGAGGAAAATAGAACAATTTTAGAAGCAAGGAACAATCTCTTTTCTAAGTCTTGGAAGCTGTCAGTGTTGAGGATGTAATCTCCTTTGCCATCTTTAATTCACCTAACTTACACTAGGTGTTCTCTTACTGTCTTTAAAAGCTTCCTGTATTTTATTAGTGGTCCTTGAAAAACTGTGAATGTTTGGGAATTGGTAGAAAGGCAAAAAGTAGGATATTTTGACCTGACTGGAAAGATGGTTGTGTTTTTATTGCCAGGTAATAAGTGTGATCATTGTTGAACTTCAGCTCCAGTGTCTCTCCAGAATAAGACATTGGCATTCAAATGTCTATATCTTGTTACTTACAAAATAAAAAACAGATTAATTAGTGGCTTTTAAATTGTAGTTATATCAGTGTATATACACGAGGGGAACTGTATAAAGACATACTAAAGGGAACAGATTAAAATAAGTATTATTAATAAAATTTGGTGTGCCAGACTGACTACTTCCCTTGCTAATCACAGAGATTAGTAATGATTAAATTAATATCTTCAGGAATATTTTGGGATAGGGTTGCCTTAAAACATTTTACTTGGCTTATTCAATTTCTAAAGCACTTACGTTGTGCCAGGTTCCACTCAAGTAAATTATCTCTGCCTTCAAGGAGCTTGCAGTATAGTGAGAAAAGCCTGCCAAGTAAATCAGCAGGTATACTAAATAGGTAGTCATTTAGGCACTCAATAAATGTTGACTAATTTTTCCAGTTTCCTATTACTGAGGAAAACCTCCATACACTGAGGCAGAAACTTGTGTCAGTTGGAGGAAAATAGACTTGAGTAGTCTTTGGTCCAGGTAAAATGGGTCAGTGACACTGAAACAGTAGAGTAGGAGTCAAAAAACCTTTTCTGTGAAGTGCTAGAACATTTTAGACTTTGTTGGCTATGGTCTGTATTGCAACTATAGTACACAACTCTGCCGTTGATAGTGTGTAAGGAGCCATATACAATATGTAAACAAATCAACATGACTGTGTTTCAACAAGGCCTGATTTGTTAAGTTTCATATATAGTCATATGTCACTTAATGACAGGGATATGTTCTGAGACATGTCACTTGGCAATTTCATCATTGTGTGAAAATCATGATGTAGTTACACAAACCTAGATGGTATACCCTATGGTATCCTATATGGGATAGCCTATTGCTCCTAACCTACAAACCTGTATGGCATATTACTGTACTGATTACTGTAGGCGGTTGTAACACAGTGCTAAGTATTTGTGTATCTAAACATATCTAAACATAGAAAAGGTACAGTAAAAATATATATATAGATATATATAAGATATAAAATGGTACACCTATTTAGGACATTTACCATGAACAAGTTGGCAGGACTGGAAGCTGGCTCTGGGTGAGTCAGTAAGTGGTTAGTGAATGTGAAGGCCATGATATTACTGTGCACTACTGTAGACTTTTATAAACACTATATACTTAGGCTACATAAAGTAATTTCACTATGATGTTACCATGGCTGTGTCCCCAGGCAATAGGAATTTTTCAGCTCCATTGTAATCTTACGGGATCATCATCGTATATTTGGCCATTGTTGACCAAAAGTTATGCAGCACATCATTATAATTTTGATGTGTCACAAAACATTACTCATTTGATTTCCCCCACCCCCGCCAACCATTTAAAAAAGTTTGCCGGCTAGGTGCGGTGGCTCATGCCTGTAATCCTAGCATTTTGGGAGGACGAGGCGGGTGGATCACTCGATGTCAGGAGTTTGAGACCAGCCTGGCCAACATGGTAAAACGCCGTCTCTACTAAAAATACAAAAACTTAGCTGGGTGTAACGGCGGATGCCTGTAATCCCAGCTACTTGGGAGGCTGAGGCAGGAGAATCGCTTGAACCTGGGAGGCGGAAGTTGCAGTGAGCCGAGATTGCACCACTGCAGTTCAGCCTGGATGATGAGAGTGAGACTCCATCGCAAAAAAAAAAAAAAAAAAAGAAAAGAAAATTAGCCAGGTGTGGTGGCAAGTGCCTTTAATCCCACCTCAGGAGGCTGAGGCAGGAGAATCGCTTGAACCTGGGAGGCAGAGGTTGCAGTGAGCCAAGATCGCGCCACTGCACTCCAGCCTGGGTGACAGAACAAGACTGTCTCAAAAAAAAAAAAAGAGAAGAAAAACTGCCTACAGGCCATAGTTAACCTGCAATAGAGAAGAAAGGGAAGTAGGGCAGTGCATGACTGGCCTTAGGTTTTTTCTTTCCAAGTTTATTTTCTTGTGCTTCAGCTACTAGAAAGGTTTAATTCAGGGATAAGTCCCAATTGAGTAGTTCAAGATGATCAGAGACTTTGCTATTTTCCCCTAAGTTCTATTCCATAATCTAAAATGTTCTGTTTCTAGTGCCAGTTCTTATGCTAAGCAGGTTACGTGGAATATATCACTTAACTCAAAAAGCCCTGTTAAGCCAGGACTGTTATCTCCATTTAACAGATGAGAAAATGGAGGTTTATGGTCTGTTCTCACACTGCTACGAAGAAATACCCCAAACTGGGTAATTATTATAAAGGAAAGAGGTTTAATGGACTCAGTTCCGCATTGCTGGTGAGGCCTCAGGACACTTACACAATCATGGCAGAAAAAGGAGAAGCAGGCACCTTTTTCACAGGGCGGCAGGATGAAAATGACTGCCAGCAGTGGAAATGCCAGACGCTTATAAAACCTTCAGATCTCATGAGACCGGCTCACTATCACAGGAACAGCATGGAGGAAACCGCCCCCATGATCCAGTTACCTCCACCTGGTCCCACCCTTGACACGTGGGGATTGCTACAATTCAAGGTTAGATTTGGGTGAGGACACAGAGCCATACCATATCAGCCCAGATCAAGTAGTGACAGAGTAGGGATTTGAATACAGGTTATAGTCACTATTGTGTTATTTCTTGACTTTTGTACTATTAAAAAACTGTAGCCAGTGAGGCTTCTACCCTTAGTACCCAGAACTCCTTTTAGGTATAGCAATTGTTTTTAGGTAAATTTATATTGAGTTTAACACCTGTGTGATTAAAGACAACTTTCCAATGTAGTATCTGTAGCCATGTCCCCTAATGGCTATTAGTGTTCATGGTTAGTGTGTTGAAGATGAGCCAGGTACATAACGCGGCACATTTTCTGCAGGTCAGCAGTAAGGTTTCAAGGTACAGTTATGGAGGAAAGAAGAAAATGACACATTGATAACACAGGTCTTTATTCCCTTTTGAATGAGACAGTTTTTAAAAGTTGATTTATAAATACAAAAATACATTCTCCAAAGATAGTATTTCCAAACTGTTATATACCCATCTACTCCCAACATGGATATAAGTTTTTTAAAAAAATAGTTGTATATAACATACATATCTGCCCCAGTGTTACTTCACAGGCCTATGCCCTACGGGAACTCCACTCTCCCAGCCCCACTTTTTCTCTTGGTTCTCCCACATTCTTATTCTCCCACATCCCTACCCACGTTTGAGCTGGAAAGGATGTCCCTACCCTAGGCATGAGGTATATTTTATTCTGGGCACCACACATTTGCCCCATAGATAACAATACACGTGATGATGTCACTAGTACTACCTTTCTAGTATTTACATACTTAAAAGTAGTAACTAGAACAGTTATCACTGGAACTAAGAATTTTCCCCACAGAGGTGAACAGACCAAGAACTAAAATTTCAGGAAACCTGTTTAATTTCTTTTGTATCTTTGAAAAGTTAGTTTTATATCTAAGATTTCTTCACATAGGTTATAATTCATCTGTATGTTCAAGCTTTTATGTAAAAATATATAGTGCCTTCAGTTTTAACATAGTTTCACATGTTCTCAGAACTGCTAAATTCAGTGCTACCAGTAAGGCTTAATAAGTAGTTCATTGACCCTGTAAGATAGGAGCACTCAGCTCTGTCACAATTTGTTGTTAAACACATCACTCAATGTAAGTATAAAAATATTTATTGATAAAAAATAAACTTATAATTCAGCAACTTGAAGTTCCAGGAGCATTTCTGTTGTTCCTATGTCAGTAAGCCCTTGATTTTTCACATTAAGGAGGGAAAGCTAAGCATGTTACTTGAAGTAATTTTTTCCCAGTCACCATCATGTTGATCCTGTGCACAACGATATATGCGAGGAACTCTTAAGCTTAGTCTTTGATTCTGACAGAGGCATTCTATGGACTGCTGCATTGAAAAGGGCTTGCTGTTTTCATCCAACACCTCTGTGTTGTGTGGTCTTGCTGTGAAAAAGAAGACAATACCTTGTTTTCAGTTTAAGTAGGACCACTGGAGGATGCAATTATCGGGACTGTTTTTAAAACCTAAAAGCACGTTTCTTTAGCTGAACTCTGAAGGGACAGTAAAGATACAGTATTTTATAAATCAATATTCTGCATCAAAAAGCATCCCAACACTTTGAGAGGCCAAGGTGGGAGGATCGCACGAGCCCAGGAGTTTGGGACTAGCCCTGGCAACATAGTGAGACCCTGTCTCTACCAAAAATTTTAAAAAGCTGGGTGTGGTGGCACATGCCTGTAGCCCTAGCTACTCAGGAGGCTGAGGTGGTAAGACTGCTTGAGTCTGGGAGGTGAAGGCTACAGTGAGCTGTGGTCGTGCCACTACACTCTAGCCTGGGTGACAGAATGAGACCTTGTCTCAAAAAAAATAAAATAATAAAATTTAAAAAAATCCTTCATTTATCTCTACTTATGTTTAGATAGACAACTGCATCCTGAAATAGGATGGATTTTGTTCAGGTTAATATTAGAAGAGACCTGCTCTGATACTACATACAACAGAAAGGCAGTTTGCTCCTACTACATACAACAGAAAGGAAAACTAAGGTGGCCTCCCTATTAAACATTTGTTGCACATTTGCTGATATTTATAGTATTTTATAAGAAACTGGCATATAACAGCAGGGCAAGGTGGTTCACACCTGTAGTTCTAGCTACTCAGGAGGGTGAGGCAGGAGGATTGCTTGAGCCCAGCAGTTAAAGGCTGTAGTGATCTGATTCTACGACTGCACTCCAGCCCGGGTGACAGAGTAAGACCCTGTCTCAAAAAAAAAAAAAAAGAAAAAAAAGAAACGGCATACAAGGCTGGGCATGTTGGCTCATGCCTGTAATCGCGCAGCACTTTGCGAGGCTGAGGCAGAAAGACTGCTTGACACCAGGAGTTTGAGACCAGCCTGGGCAACACAGCAGGCCCTGTCTCTACAAAAAAATAAAATGCAAAAAAAATTGGCACATAAAATTAAAGACTGTCCTGACTAGTGCCTGAAATTATGATGAGTTTCTTCAAGTATGAATATATAACCACCACCTGGAAGGTTCAGTAAATGCCCTCATCAAATACACGCTACCTTTGCACACTTTGTAGTATGTAAGATACTTGTGTATTCAGAGTAACCAAAATATTTAAAGGTTATTGGATGTTAAGAAAACAGGCTTACCTTTTAGTGTTTTAAATTTCATATAGTTTCTCAATAGTACTATTGTCTAATAATCAAAATTATTTTATATTTCTAATCTAAACAATATTAAGCTTTCACTATATTTTCTCCGTACCTTCATATTAAATGCTTGAGATTTACTCTCAACTTCACATGTTTGTGCATCACTTTCTTTGCAGTAACTTTCTGCCCCAACTGTATCCATAATATTGCTTCCACAATTCTGCGTATTATAGCCACTATCCATCTGACAGGAGAAAAAAGAAAAAAATATATTGTGAGGAACTTAAAAGTCAAATATTTAAATAAGTAAACCACTATAAACTCTCATTCACTACATCTGAATGATCCTAACATGTAATATTGATCATGTTGAACAAAATTCAAAAGTAATGCACAAATATAAAAGGTAGTCCTGCATAGTACTGATTATTGTAGTCATTTTACAATTCCTTCCAATGAAATATATCTTGTAACTTCCTTAAGAATCAGTGAACAGCCTACTGACACAATGCTTTCCTGTTATTTTGTGATCGTACCTAGTAGACAAAAATGAGTATTACAACTAACTTCACCTTCCAACGCATTTTCCAGGCTTGTCTCTAAATGGCTTGAGGCATGCTGCCTTTAAAAAAGTGGATTATATTATATTTACACCTAGTTGTTCACAATAATGCCACATATATAATGGCTCTAGATGTTAGTTCAGCTTTTCATGTTAATAAAAATTGTAGCATCCTAAGATACACTGTTTCAGTGCAAAAGAGCAAAAAAGAAAGATTCTAGCGAACTTCCAGCTTGGAAACATTTATTGAGTGTCTAAAAAGGCCAGGCACTATCTCTATATATTTAATATTTTTTTCTCCTTTCAACAACCCTAATACTTTACTAGAGAAGGAAATTAAGGCTTAAAAAGCTTAACTTTCACAATGTCATCCAGTGATGAGGTGATGAAGATGTGAGACCTAAGTCCAGGTTCTGTTCACTGCACAACGCTCCATTTACCTGTATAATGCTGAGCACCAAAGAAAGCAATCCACAAGGGAATCATTTTGCATTTAAGCCCTCCCTGCAAGTTAGGATCAGAGGGAAGGAAAAAGCTGACTGTCATTTTGTTTCCCTCACAAAGGTACAGACTAGCCTAGAAACGGCACTCTTTATCACTTAATAATCCTGAAAAAATGTTCCCAGATTTCAAGGCTGGATACATATCTGCTTACTACTAGAGGTCATGTTCCAATTAGAACAAAAGCCTTGTGATGTGTAACATTTTTGGGGAAAAGCCTTGTTCTGCTATCATTCAATAGCTACTTGATCAAAAATATAAATGTCAGATTGCTCCCAGAGATTCTGCCAATAGCTCTTCCTTCTAATATTCATCACTGCCAAATAGCTGGCTTATAATGCAATACTAATATGTAACTGGATATATATGGAGGGAAGAGTTACTCATTAGTACAGCAGGAAGTAAGGCATGCGGGGAGTTTGTCCCACACTATGGGAAGAGCAGGATTGATGAGAGCCAAGTTGAGATGGTGGCTGACTTCACTGTCTCTCATCTAGACTTCTGCTAATGTCAATGCCTAATATGTACCAACCAGGCAACAGATACCTTGTTATCCCCCACAGGCATCAAGGCAGGCATCAATCTCACTTTATAGCTAAGAAGGATGAGGGGACAAAAATTAAAAAGTCATGTTCTATTCACTGCTATGTAAATCTTGCCTTAAGATCCCACAGCCTGGAAATAAAAGAACTCTAATTCAAACTTGGTTCTAATTGCAAACTTTATATTCCAGT